ATAGAAATCTTACCAGCATACAGATCTCTTTACCTTCCCCATTTATGCTGTAGTTGTCTATTAGAATCAATTACATTTACATACATTGAAAATCCTATCAATGTTATAATTTATGCTTTTTTTTTTTGACAGGTTGCCCAGGCTGGAGTGCAGTAGTGTGATCATAGCTCACTGCAATCTCTATCTCCTGGGCTCAAGTGATCTTCCTGCCTCAGCATTCTGAATAGCTAAGACTACAGGCATGCTGTCCCATCAGAACCAGCCCAGTGAATTTTTTTTTTTTTTTGGGGGGAGTGTCTCACACTGTGACCCACGTTGGAGTACGATGGCATGATTTCAGCTCACTGCAACCTCCACCTCCCAGGCTCAAGCAATCCTCCTGCCTCAGCCTCCTGAGTAGCTGGGACTACAGGCACACACCACCACACCCAGCTAATTTTTGTATTTTCTGTAGAGACAGGGTTTCGCCATGTTTCCAGGCTGGAATTTTTTTAATTTTTAGTAGAGACGAGGTCTTGCTATGTTTCCCAGGCTAGTCTCCAACTCCTGAGCTCAAGTGATTCTCCTACTTCAGCCTCTCAAAGTACTGGGATTACAGGTGTGAGCCACTGTACCCAACCTTATTATTTATTTATTTATTTATTGAGACAGGGTCTCACTCTGTTGCCTAGGCTGGAATGCAGTAGTGCGATCATGGCTCACTGCAGCCTTGACCTCCCTGGGCTCAGATAATCCTCCTTCCTCAGCCTCCTAAGTAGGACTACATGTGTGTGACACCATGCCTGGCTAATTTTTTGTTTTTGTGTTTTTGTTTTTTGGGTTTTTTTTGGTAGAGACAGGGTTTTGCCATGTTGCCCAGGCTGGAATTTTTGCTTTTAACCAAACATATTTTACATAACTCACAAGGGGAAGAATAGTCTATGATATTTATTCAGACACTTGTCATTTCTGTTCCTCTTCTTCATTCCTGATGTTTCTACTAGCAATTAATTATCTTAGTTTTTCTTCATCTGAGAATATCCTTATTTCACTTTCATTCTTAAAGTATATTTTTGCTGGATATAGAATCCTCAGTTGGCAGCTCATTTCTCTCACAACTTTAAAGATGTTATTTCACTTCCTTCTGGCCCACATGGTTTATAATGAAAAATTCAGTTTTCTGAATCCCATTGTTCTTTAGTCGTGTGTTGTTTAAGATTTTTTTCTTTGTTTCAGTGTTTAGAATTTTTGATTATAATGTGTCAAGAGTATAGACTTCTTTGAGTTTATTCTATTTGGCATTCCTTAAGCTTCTTTAATCTTTAGGCTTATGTCTTTTCACACATTTGGGAATTTTTCAGAAATTATTTCTTCAAAATTTTTGTGTGTACTGCACTTTATCCTCTTAATCTGGAATTCCAATGACATTAATTTTGGACTTTTGATATTGCCCTACAGGTCCCTGAAGTTCTGTTAACTTTTTTTTTCCCAATGTTTTTTCTCTCTCTTGTTCTGATTGGATTATTTCTGTTGACCCATCTTCAAGTTGACTGACTCTTCTGTCATTTCTATCCCGCTTGGAGCTCATCCAGTGAGTTTTTATTTTAGTTATTATATTTTTTCGTTCCTTGCTGACACCACTATTTTGCCCTTAGATGGTCAGGACCAAGTAGGAGTGGGGCAGCTTTGGCCCCTCCAAGGATTTGCCACCCCAGTCTTCCAGCATTTACAGGTTGTGCTCCAGCAGATTATACCCCAAGGTAAGTAAAAGCTGGAGAACAGAGGTTGGGGCGTCAACTCACCCCCCATCCTTTCATCCTGCAGGTCTGTTCTGGAAGGATGACATCACCCAGGATGCAATGATCCAAAAGATGGAGCATGCCAGCAGACTGCATCCCCAAGAACCATGCCTGAAGGATGGGAAGGCACTTTTCCCCACTAAAACCACTGAGGTGAGGTGCATGAGGCCTGTGGTCATTCCAAGTCCTCCTTGACTCCTGGTTTCCCTCCTCACAGAGCCCCCTGGCCAAGGTGAACAGGGATCAGTGCTTTACCTCCGAAGTGGTTTCTAAGGCCCTGAAACAAGAGGTGGCCAACCCTGTCAAGGTGAGGGGCTCACTTTTTCTAGGGAGGTTGGACAAAGGTACTTCTAATTTCCTGTATCTCTCAGATTACCTATAGGTGTTCATATGGGGGGCTGGACATGATGCAGGCGCCGGGACCCTCTAAGGAAGAAATTATCTATAAGATCATGCGTAAGTATTGAGTTTAAAATAGGCATTGAAACGACTCTAGCTCCCTTGTTTCTTCTTGTTTTAGGGCTTCTCTGGGCCACTTCCTACTGTGGGCCGCAACCCTGTGGCTGATTGAGACCTCATGTGAAGCCTCCCTGCCCCAGCACCCTTCCCATTGCCCTTCAGAGGAGCAGTTCTTGGATGACCCAGATTTGAATCATTAAAGTAGACTCTCATGCAAACACTGAGTTTGTCTTGAGGCAAGATGGGTGGG